AGTTCACCTTTAGACATGCTACGATGGAGGTGCCTATCAGGCATTCAAGTGAAGATGTCAAGGAGCCACCTAGAGATTCAAGTTTAGAGCCCCAGGGAGCAGAGCTGCAGATGCAGATTTGGAAGTCTTTGCTGTGTAAATACAATGCAAGGTGTGAGCCTGGATGAGATCTCAGAGAGCAGAAACTGGAGAGAAAAGAGAAGTCCCGAGGATGGAGTGGAGGAGGGGGACTCGAACAGCTGGCCTGGTGAAAGACGAGAGGCACAAAGGGAGCAGCCAGAGAGCTAGGAAGAAAACTGGGAGAGCATAGTGTCCAAAGGCCAAGTGGTTTCAAAGAAACGGGAATGATCAACCATATCTAATGCTGCCAATAGGTCAGGATGAGATCTGAGAATTGATTACTGGATTTAACATCATGGAGGTCACTAGGGAACTTGCCAAGGGCAGTTTTGTGGAAGGGTGATACCTGAAGTGTGGACCACCATTTGTGGTACCACAGATGGGAGGTGAGGACAGGAAGGCATGAAAGATAGCTCTTCCGAGAGTTTGCTGTGTGAGTGAGCAGAAAAATGGGGCAGGAGGTGGAGGACACAGTGTGGGTGGGGATTTTTAGGTGGGAGTTAGTACAGCATATGTGTGGAGGGGGAACAATGGACAGGACAAGGTTATCCTATCCATTGACCTTGGGGCCAGGTCATTGAATAGGTGGGAAGGGGGTGAGATTGCATATGCTTGGGGCTTCACCTGCCTAGTTATAGGAAGGACAAGATTTAAGCAATTGGGGAAAGGCAGCCATGCAGATAAGGCATTGCCTGAGAAAGTTGATAAAGGCTATACAACCCCTTCTCTTCCTCCTTCCTTAGCCAGGCTCCAGCAGGTAGATTCAAAGGTTTCTTGTAGGATAGAATTTCCTGCCTCAGCAGGGGCAAGGAGGCCTTGGGGCTGGGCTGGGCTGGGCTGGGTGTGGCACTCTCCCTGCCAGCTTCTACAACCTGGGGAGGGAACAAAAACCTGTGGGTGCCTCAGACCACAGCAGAGCTCACAGAACCTGCGGGAGCCAGGCTGACCCGCCAGCATGGTAGAGTTCGCGCCCTTGTTTATGCCGTGGGAGCGCAGGCTGCAGACACTTGCTGTCCTACAGTTTGTCTTCTCCTTCTTGGCACTGGGTAAGTTGGGCTGCACTGTAAGACGGGAGACCCTGTCCCTGACAGCTCCTTCTTCCCTCCCCAGCCGAGATCTGCACTGTGGGCTTCATAGCCCTCCTGTTTACAAGATTCTGGCTCCTCACTGTCCTGTATGCGGCCTGGTGGTATCTGGACCGAGACAAGCCACGGCAGGGGGGCCGGCACATCCAGGCCATCAGGTGCTGGACTATATGGAAGTACATGAAGGACTATTTCCCCATCTCGGTGAGTATTGAGGCTGGTTGGGGTTGGGGAGGCGCCCTGGCTCAGCAGGTTGCCGTCCCTGCAGCTGGTCAAGACTGCTGAGCTGGACCCCTCTCGGAACTACATTGCGGGCTTCCACCCCCATGGAGTCCTGGCAGTCGGAGCCTTTGCCAACCTGTGCACTGAGAGCACAGGCTTCTCTTCGATCTTCCCCGGTATCCGCCCCCATCTGATGATGCTGACCTTGTGGTTCCGGGCCCCCTTCTTCAGAGATTACATCATGTCTGCAGGTGAGTCTTTCTACCCCTGAGCAGCTCAGGAACCCATACCTGACCCACTTTTCTCTTTCCCTAGGGTTGGTCACATCAGAAAAGGAGAGTGCTGCTCACATTCTGAACAGGAAGGGTGGCGGAAACTTGCTGGGCATCATTGTAGGGGGTGCCCAGGAGGCCCTGGATGCCAGGCCTGGATCCTTCACGCTGTTACTGCGGAACCGAAAGGGCTTCGTCAGGCTCGCCCTGACACACGGGTATCAAGCCTCTGGGAAGAGCACTCTGGGTTCCACATGCCCTCTTTCCTCTATTTGTCTCCAGGGCACCCCTGGTGCCAATCTTCTCCTTCGGGGAGAATGACCTATTTGACCAGATTCCCAACTCTTCTGGCTCCTGGTTACGCTATATCCAGAATCGGTTGCAGAAGATCATGGGCATCTCCCTCCCACTCTTTCATGGCCGTGGTGTCTTCCAGTACAGCTTTGGTTTAATACCCTACCGCCGGCCCATCACCACTGTGGGTAAGTCCAGGACCAGGCTGGGAGGGAGGAGGCCTAGGCCACTGCACACCTCTATGCCTTGCAGTGGGGAAGCCCATCGAGGTACAGAAGACGCTGCATCCCTCGGAGGAGGAGGTGAACCAGCTGCACCAGCGTTATATCAAAGAGCTGTGCAACCTCTTCGAGGCCCACAAACTTAAGTTCAACATCCCTGCTGACCAGCACTTGGAGTTCTGCTGAGCCCAAAGGGCAGGGCCAACATTAGGGAGCCCAGCAGGAGGTGCTGTGCTGAGAAGACTTCCTGGAGGTGTTTGTTGAACATATCTGCAGAGCCTTCCCAGACTCCTGCAAATCCAACCCATATCAGGCTGTAAGTCAGAGCAGGCAATGCAGAAGAGGAGACCAGACCAAGGGGTCAGCTGGGGCTAGGACAGTGAGGGCTGCTAGAGGGGCTGGGCCTCTCTTTGCACATGGACACTGGGCCCCTCTCTATATTGAGTGGTCTGTTAACATTCATTGGTGGCTGATTCCAAAAGATGAGAGCCAAAGCTGCACGGACTCGAGTCCTAGGCTGCACACCTCACAAGCATCTCTTCTACTGCATTCTGTTGGTCGAAGCAAGTCACAACCCAGCAGATTCAAGGAGTAAGGAATAGGATCCCCCTCTGGATGGGAGGAGCAGCAATGTCATATTACAAAAGGGTGTGGACACATGCAGGGATTCTTACTGCCGTCTTTGCAAACAATCCACCAAAACTTAAAAACTAAAAGCCTGAAGCACAAGCACTCTCCACCCCAGGCACACACACCCTGGAATTCCCTGTGTGACCATGGTACCACCACTGTGTGTCCCGAGGATCCCAGCTCAGCTTTGCATCGCTGCCCTATCTCCCTCTCGCTCTCCCCTGTTGATCCCTCATGCACAGCCACAGCGAGCTGTCTAAAACACAAAGCTGACCGCGCCATTTCCTACTCAGCATCCTTCCATGACCCTCCATTGCTCCTAGGATAGGGTTTGGACCAGTCTGAATCCAGAGGATCAGGATCCAGCAGGAACCAGAGGATAATTTGAGGAGGGTTTAAAAAGGAACCATTTTTTGAGGTGTGTGCACTGTTTCCACCCTGAGGCCTGGAAGGATGAATGGAAGCAGCAGTTCCTGAACCAGGAAGACTCATGTGTGGGGGCCATTGCTGGTCAAGGGGCACGAACAGGTCTGGTGACCCTGCAAGGGAGGAGCCAGGAGCAAGCATTCCCACTTCACCTTCCTCCATTCAGTCTGCTGCCAAGTTCCCCACTGCCTGAGCCCAACTAGAAGCTGGAGGGAAGGAGGGCCTGTGGCTGCAGTCCAGGCATGTAGGCCTCCTGGGAAAGGGAGAATGGCAAAGACAGGCAGAGTGGATCTGGAGGGGTCAACGGAAGACGGAACATGTCCACTTCCAGGCCCGAGCTTCTCAGCCTGCCGTTTGCCACTCTCCAGCATCTGGCCCAGCCTGTCCATCCTCATCTCTCTTCCTCCCTTACTCCGTGCTCCCATCACTCGGAACCATTTGCATTTCTTTGTCTCAGCTATATTGTCTCACCTCTGAGTTTTTGCCCATGATGTTGGATGCCATGGAATGCCATATCCTCCCCATTATCTCCCCCTTGTCTGGATAATTCCTACTCATCCTACAATACTGATTTTATCTGTGCAAAGAAGTCTTCCCCAGTGCCTCTGGTTGACAGGGGTTTCCTCTGGCTTCTCCAGACTTTCTGTTCCTCCACCACAGCCCTTAGCACCCTGGGGAGGAGGTGTTGCTGTCCAGGTAAATGCTGCGCCAATGCCCCTGCCTCTAGTGCACTCCCTCCAGCCTACCCACAAACAGGACCTGCATCCTGTCTCACAAATAAAACTGAACTCTTGAAATGGTGTCCAATGCCTCGGGATAATGCCTAAAC